TAGCCCAGTGAGACCCACTTCAGACTTCTTACAAAACTGTAAGCCCCAAACTACAGCTGCCCAATATAGAGAAGGGCTAGCTCAAAGACATTTGTGAGTGTGGCTTCTCCGATGGAGCCAATCCCATTAAGATTCATAGGAAGACCCACAAAATTAAGAAACTTACACTGGCAAAAATGCCACCGGCTGTGATTGAAAGGGAAAGAGACAAGACAAAATGAAAAGGAGCCTTAGAATCCCCATACTCACTTATTTCCTGGGTAACCCAGTCCCCTCCCCTTAACGACAAAATGCCTATAAAAAGGAGCTGATCATCGAAAAATTGCTTAAGAAGTAATTTCCAAAGGGCTCGAGGGAAAGTCCATTGAAACATCCCCAGCCTGCAGCAGGGAAGCCCTTAAGGAACACAGGATTCAGGAATCTCCTCCCGCAGAAGTGCTGATCAAACACTGCCCCTGAAATGACTGAAGCAGTTCCCGCCGGCCGATAGGTTTTTATACTTTGAGGGTCCCAGGCCACCCACTCACGGCTGTCCTGTTCAGACTGAGGGACTTCTGATTTCCTTTAGTCTTCCCAAACTTTTAGTACGGCTCAAGAGGACCCTGAGAGTGGCTGGTGATTGCCCTGAGTGGAAGGCCAACGAGGGACAGGCGTACCGTGCGCAGAGAGCTGCGGAGAGGAAACCAAGCGCCTAGCGCCAGCGAAGATCGGCGCCCCTGTAAGCCCAGCATTCCCAGAATCCTTCGCGGCTAAATCTCTTCTTTTCCTCGAGGCTCCATTTCGTTGGATTCTGGTGGACTTTAAAGACGTGTGCAACAAAAAAGCACGATGGATAATAGATTCCGGGAGCAAGCACAGGCGGAAGCCTCTCTGGGAAGTACAATCCCTGAGCGTGTGTGTATCATAAACCGGGCTGCAGGAATGAAAAAGACTTTGGCCAGAAACAGAGCCCCGCGGCGACTTCTGGGAAATGGAGTCCGGTGTGGCCGCCGCGGGGCATGTGCGCATGACCGGAAGTGGCGCCAATCAGGCGCGTCCCTCTGGCGCTGGAGCCAGGACCTGGCGTTGGGCGGTACTTGGACAGCGGTTCTTGAGCTCTCGCGGTTGCCGGTAGATTGTTGCCAGTTGCCAGTTGCCAGTCGTTTTTCGGAAAGCTGGCAGCGGCTTTTTCACCGGGTTCTGCTTGAGGCCGAGCCAAAGAGTGGCTGTGACTCGGGAGACGGAGTGGAACACCCGGCTGGGCAGGCCCGGACAGCTCCCGCGACCCAGCACCGCAGGATCAGACCGTGCCTCTGCGGGGAGAGGCTGGAGAGGAAGAGTCCGGCCTGGGAGCCGTCAGAGCAGCCCTGCAGAACGGGGTGGGGGCTGCTGTAGATAGACCCTTACGCCCAGAGAACTGCTGGGAGGCTGTGGCGCGAGGCGGGACTCAAATGCTGGAGGAAGGAGGTGAGGAGTGGTAGAGGGAGCGATTGTCAAGAGATCGGCTGCTGCTTCGTTTGCCCACGACTGCCGCTGTGTGAGCCGAATCAGAACTCTCTTTATCTCTCCTACAGGTAGTTGGAGACAATCATTTTTTCTTTCTTTGCCTTACAAGGGTTTATCATCCCCATTTTGCAGATGAGAAAAATGAGACTTAGAGAGGTTACGTGATTTGCACACTGCTGCTGAGTGGTGGATCATGGATACTTGAGAGTCTGTGAACACTCTAATGCCTCCCTACATCTGAGTGAGTTGATGGAATTTCTGAGGTAGGAGGGAATGGAGAAATTTACATCACACTTTAACATTATTAGTTTTTTTCTCTTTCTCTAGTACTGCCTTCCCCAGGCCCTGCCCTTCCCCAAGAGGAAAACACAGGAGAGGAAGGAATGGCTGCTGGTCTCCTCACAGCTGGGCCCCGGGTAAGTTGGAAATTAACTTTGGAAGGCATCCTACTGGCAAGATGAAATGTGCTTGTTTTTTCAGGGATCCACATTCTTCAGCAGTGTGACGGTAGCTTTTGCACAGGAAAGGTGGAGGTGCCTCGTGTCTACTCCACGGGACAGGTTCAAGGAGGGGATACCAGGAAAGTCCAGGAGCCTTGTCCTACTAGGTAAGGAAACTGTTTCTTTAAGATTTAGAATCATTTCTAAAGCCTGTTTTTTCCCGTTGAATAGGACTTCCAGTTTCCCAGCCTGGCATGAACTCCCAGTTGGAACAAAGGGAAGGCGCATGGATGCTGGAGGGCGAAGACCTGCGAAGTCCCTCTCCAGGTATGTGAGCAAGCACTTAGCCAGTGGGAGTCGGGAACACAACAGCTTTTCATTTTTTTTTCAGGCTGGAAGATTATATCTGGATCACCACCAGAGCAAGCCCTTTCTGAAGCTTCATTCCAAGACCCATGTGTAGAGATGCCCCCTGGGGATTCAGACCACGGGACCAGTGACCTTGAGAAGAGCTTCAATCTGAGACCAGTCCTCTCTCCGCAACAGAGAGTGCCCGTGGAAGCGAGACCTCGCAAATGTGAGACACACACCGAGAGCTTCAAGAACTCGGAAATCCTGAAACCTCACAGAGCAAAACCATATGCATGTAATGAATGTGGCAAAGCCTTCAGTTACTGTTCTTCCCTTTCTCAGCATCAGAAGAGCCACACTGGAGAGAAGCCCTATGAGTGCAGTGAATGTGGGAAGGCCTTCAGCCAGAGCTCATCTCTCATTCAGCACCAGAGGATTCACACTGGAGAGAAGCCTTACAAGTGCAGTGAATGTGGAAGAGCCTTCAGCCAGAACGCCAACCTCACCAAACACCAGCGAACCCACACCGGAGAGAAGCCCTACAGATGCAGCGAGTGTGAGAAAGCCTTCAGTGACTGCTCAGCTCTTGTTCAGCATCAGAGAATTCATACCGGAGAGAAGCCCTACGAATGCAGCGACTGTGGGAAGGCCTTCCGTCACAGTGCAAACCTCACGAACCATCAGAGGACTCACACCGGGGAGAAGCCCTACAAGTGCAGCGAGTGTGGGAAGGCCTTCAGTTACTGCGCAGCGTTCATTCAGCACCAGAGGATTCACACCGGGGAGAAGCCCTACAGATGTGCCGCGTGTGGGAAGGCCTTCAGCCAGAGTGCAAACCTCACAAACCATCAGAGGACTCACACTGGGGAGAAACCCTACAAGTGCAGCGAGTGTGGGAAGGCCTTCAGCCAGAGTACCAATCTCATAATCCACCAAAAGACCCACACCGGGGAGAAGCCATATAAATGTAATGAATGTGGGAAATTCTTCAGTGAGAGCTCAGCCCTCATTCGGCATCATATAATCCACACCGGAGAAAAACCTTATGAGTGTAATGAGTGTGGTAAAGCGTTTAACCAGAGCTCATCCCTTAGTCAGCATCAGAGAATCCACACAGGCGTGAAACCCTACGAATGCAGCGAGTGTGGGAAGGCCTTCCGGTGCAGCTCTGCCTTCGTTAGACATCAGAGACTCCACGCCGGAGAGTAACTAGGAACATGGTAGAAGTGGAGAGAGTCCCGGACATGCCGACTCAGGACAGGTGGGTGAGGATCTGAGAAATGCTAAAGGCTTGAAAGCATCTGAAGACATCTAACTTAGAGTCTGCAGCCCAGAGCCACATGCAAAACACCTTCAATAAACAGCCACTATTTCACATGCTGTATATGGACGCTCAGCTCTCCATCAAAAGATCAG